AAAATGAAAACACTGAGGTTGGAGATGGTTTTTCTCTGGATTCTCAACATAGGGTGATGTGCTTACAAAATAATTTTTTTTAAATAAAAAAGACCCACATAAGGGAGCCTCTGTATTCAACTTGATCCCAGAATATGAGTTACAGAATCAGAGATGCATAAAAATCTGGAAGAAACCTTAAAGTTCATAGAATTCCATTGCTAGAAGGAACTTTAGATATCATCTGGTCCAAGAATCTTAATTTTACAGATGAGGAAACCAAAAAGATCAGGAAGATTATGTGATTTGCCTGTGGATGGTTAGCAAAGCTAAATCTAGAACCTGGTTGTTTTCTACCTCTCAATCGAACACTCTTTACCACAGCTGGTTGGACTTGACATCATTATAATCAACTAAGACTGATTGCGCACCCACTGTGTGGGAGAGGCTGACATGGACTTGGTTTCCATCAAGGGCCTAGCAATGAGGTTGAGAAAACAGGAAATCCAAGCATCAAAAGATAAGTAATAATATGAGATGGCATATGAAGCAAGGTTTAGATTCCAGTTTCCCAGTGGGAGTGGTGACACCAAGGTGAGTGATGGGTGTGGGGTGGAGTGCCCTCGTATCCACCCACCTATGCGTCCTGGTTCTGTCTGGAGGCACCAGGGCCAGGTGACAAAACGTCCAGGCGAGGCCGCAGTAGGGCCTAAGGTCAAAAAGAGCAATGCTGAATCCTACATCCTGGGGCCCTCCTAACACGTAGCTTAAGGCTCTGGGCTCATGACCCACATTGTAAGGATGAGTGGGGTAAAGCCTATCCACATCTGGGCTGTGAATTCCAGAAGCGGGGGACCGAGGCAGCTGTGCATGAAGACCGCAAGGAAGGAGGAAGGGAGCCGAGGAGGCCCAAGAGCGGCGGGCGACCTGACACCACCCTGCCCTCCCAGCCAGAGGGGCAGGGGGGAACCCCGCGCGCGGCGCCGGTGCAGCCCGGGCTTCCGGGGCGGCGCACGCGGCCGGGGGGCGGGGCGGGGGCCGAAGCACCGCCTACGTCGGGCTGCGTGACAATGGGGCCGGCGGCAGAACGCAGCTGCGGCGGCTGCGGGTCTCGTGGGGGCGGAGCGGTCGCCGCTGCCGCCGCAGCTCGGGTCGGGATTTGAAAGATTAGAAACTTCGGGTGGAGAGGGCGGCGGCGTTGAATGTGTGGCGGAAGCGCTGGGGGTCACGGCTCCGCGCGCCGCCGGACAGCCGGCGGCGTCTCCACAGCATGAATTACCCGGGCCGCGGGTCCCCACGGAGCCCCGAGCATAACGGCCGAGGCGGCGGCGGCGGCGCCTGGGAGCTGGGCTCAGACGCGAGGCCAGCGTTCGGCGGCGGCGTCTGCTGCTTCGAGCACCTGCCCGGCGGGGACCCGGACGACGGCGACGTGCCCCTGGCCCTGCTGCGCGGGGAACCCGGGCTGCATTTGGCGCCGGGCACCGACGACCACAACCACCACCTCGCGCTGGACCCCTGCCTCAGTGACGAGAACTATGACTTCAGCTCCGCCGAGTCGGGCTCCTCGCTGCGCTACTACAGCGAGGGTGAGAGCGGCGGCGGCGGCAGCTCCTTGTCGCTGCACCCGCCGCAGCAGCCTCCGCTGGTCCCGACGAACTCGGGGGGCGGCGGCGCGACAGGAGGGTCCCCCGGGGAAAGGAAACGTACCCGGCTTGGCGGCCCGGCGGCCCGGCACCGCTATGAGGTAGTGACGGAGCTGGGCCCGGAGGAGGTACGCTGGTTCTACAAGGAGGACAAGAAGACCTGGAAGCCCTTCATCGGCTACGACTCGCTCCGCATCGAGCTCGCCTTCCGGACCCTGCTGCAGACCACGGGTGCCCGGCCCCAGGGCGGGGACCGGGACGGCGACCATGTGTGCTCCCCCACGGGCCCAGCCTCCAGTTCCGGAGAAGATGACGATGAGGACCGCGCCTGCGGCTTCTGCCAGAGTACGACGGGGCACGAGCCGGAGATGGTGGAGCTTGTGAACATCGAGCCTGTGTGCGTGCGGGGCGGCCTCTACGAGGTGGATGTGACCCAAGGAGAGTGCTACCCGGTGTACTGGAACCGTGAGTAGCGGGCCGGGGTTAGGGCAGGACGGATGTGTATAATTCTGTGATTTCTCTTTTTCAGAGGCTGATAAAATACCAGTAATGCGTGGACAGTGGTTTATTGACGGCACTTGGCAGCCTCTAGAAGAGGAAGAAAGTAATTTAATTGAGCAAGAACATCTCAATTGTTTTAGGGGCCAGCAGATGCAGGAAAATTTCGATATTGAAGTGTCAAAATCCATAGATGGAAAAGATGGTAAGATCAATTGATACATTTAATATATTCTATAAAAATACTTCTATTGTTCCATTTACTGCAGGCAGTGGGATCAACTATTCTGGTGAGTATAACTGTACAGGTAGATTAGAATTTTACTTTGAAGCTCAGTGTTTTTGCTTTCTTAGTTGTCTACCACCTCCCTCCCTTCTCCCTCCCTTCTCTGTTCAAATGGAGAAGATATAAGGAGAGTACAGATGCGACAGGTCTTAAACGAAAGCATTCCCAAGGTACAGTAATTGTAGTTTTATTTCTCCATGTAACCTTCAAATTAGCTTTTCCTTTTTGCAATAGCTGTTCATAGTTTCAAGTTGAGTCGAAACCATGTGGACTGGCACAGTGTGGATGAAGTATATCTTTATAGTGATGCAACAACATCTAAAATTGCAAGAACAGTTACCCAAAAACTGGGATTTTCTAAAGGTAATTGTTAAATATTACTAGAGCTTATCAAAATAGTAAACTTAGAATTATAATTTTTCTACAGCATCAAGTAGTGGTACCAGACTTCATAGAGGTTATGTAGAAGAAGCCACATTAGAAGACAAGCCATCACAGACTACCCATATTGTATTTGTTGTGCATGGCATTGGGCAGAAAATGGACCAAGGAAGAATTATCAAAAATACAGCTATGTAAGTTCTTTGATGAATGCATTGTATATCTATTGTTTGCATTTTTGTTTGTTTGTTTTTTTAGGATGAGAGAAGCTGCAAGAAAAATAGAAGAAAGGCATTTTTCCAACCATGCAACACATGTTGAATTTCTGCCTGTTGAGTGGCGGTCAAAACTTACTCTTGATGGAGGTATATTTATTTAAAAATTGAATGATTTAGCCAGTTAACTTGCTTTTTTTGTTTGTTTTTGTAGACACTGTTGATTCCATTACTCCTGACAAAGTACGAGGTTTAAGGGATATGCTGAACAGCAGTGCAATGGACATAATGTATTATACTAGTCCACTTTATAGAGATGAAGTAAGTGTCATGATTATCTTGCTGGTGGGTATCTAATATGATAATGTTTTCTTATTTCAAACAGCTAGTTAAAGGCCTTCAGCAAGAGCTGAATCGATTGTATTCCCTTTTCTGTTCTCGGAATCCAGACTTTGAAGAAAAAGGGGGTAAAGTCTCAATAGTATCACATTCCTTGGGATGTGTAATTACTTATGACATAATGACTGGCTGGAATCCAGTTCGGCTGTATGAACAGTTGCTGCAAAAGGAAGAAGAGTTGCCTGATGAACGATGGATGAGCTATGAAGAACGACATCTTCTTGATGAACTCTATATAACTAAACGACGGTAAAATATCCTCATCTTTTGAAAAATTTTTAGTGTGTGTATATAATCTCATACCCCTTCTTAGGCTGAAGGAAATAGAAGAACGGCTTCACGGATTGAAAGCATCATCTATGACACAAACACCTGCCTTAAAATTTAAGGTAAGGAAAGAGCAATGTGTTCTTCAACATTGTTTTAAACTTTAAGATGACTTTATCATTTTAGGTTGAGAATTTCTTCTGTATGGGATCCCCATTAGCAGTTTTCTTGGCGTTGCGTGGCATCCGCCCAGGAAATACTGGAAGTCAAGACCATATTTTGCCTAGAGAGATTTGTAACCGGTTACTAAATATTTTTCATCCTACAGATCCAGTGGTGAGTTGCAATATAGACTCTTTTTTTTCTCAGTGTTTCTTTGAATTTTTTTTTTTAAATCAAGGCTTATAGATTAGAACCATTAATACTGAAACACTACAGCAACATTTCACCTGTCCAGATCCACTGGTACAATACTTCAAATCCTTTACCTTATGAACATATGAAGCCAAGCTTTCTCAACCCAGCTAAAGAACCTACCTCAGTTTCAGAGAATGAAGGCATTTCAACCATACCAAGCCCTGTGACCTCACCAGTTTTGTCCCGCCGACACTATGGAGAATCTATAACAAATATAGGCAAAGCAAGCATATTAGGTAATTTCTCTTATGTATTCCTTATCTATGCAACAGAATGACTACCCTGCTTTGTGAAATACAGGGGCTGCTAGCATTGGAAAGGGACTTGGAGGAATGTTGTTCTCAAGATTTGGACGTTCATCTACAACACAGTCATCTGAAACATCAAAAGACTCAATGGAAGATGAGAAGAAGCCAGTTGCCTCACCTTCTGCTACCACCGTAGGGACACAGACCCTTCCACATAGCAGTTCTGGCTTCCTCGATTCTGCATGTTAGTTCATACATTATTTCCTTAAGTTGATACCTTTACAGCATCTTGTGTTTTTTTTTCACAGATTTCAGACTTCAAGAATCGTTCTTTAATCTCCCACAACTTCTTTTTCCGGAAAATGTAATGCAGAATAAAGATAATGCCCTCGGTATGGTATATGTCAGGAATAGCATTCAGAATGTATTCATTTGTTTAACTTCTTTTCTTTTTAGTGGAGTTGGATCACAGGATTGATTTTGAACTCAGAGAAGGCCTTGTGGAGAGCCGCTATTGGTCAGCTGTCACGTCGCATACTGCCTATTGGTCATCCTTGGATGTTGCCCTTTTTCTTTTAACCTTCATGTATAAACATGAGCACGATGATGATGCAAAACCCAATTTAGATCCAATCTGAACTCTCTTGAAGGACATGAATGGCCTAAAACTGATTTTTTTTTTTTCCGTTAAAATGTGTGTGTCAAGATACGGAGATTTCAGGGTTAAAGTATATTTCAGTTTTCTTTAGGGCAACATATATTTGAATTTAAAAGCACTTTATTTAAAAAAAAAAGAAGTTTTCAGTTCTGAAGAAGTCATTTACAGTTTGCATCATTTTAATTATGAGTCTGACAAAACCTTCTCCAGAGAATCAAGCAAGACCTGGATGTGAAGAAGGTTTGGGTAAACTGCATGTAAAGGCTACAAATCACAATCTGATTCCTCCCAAATATAAAGGCATATGGAACATAATGTATTAACCAAAGTATGTTATAAATCAAAAATGGTCAAGGTTCAGCATATTCTATATGAAGATCACAAGGTGGTATCGTTTTAGATTTCTATGAAGGCTTTCATTTGTACATCCCTTTGAAAAAATATAACAGATTTAAAATGTTTTGAATTTAACTTGTTTAGAAAAACTAATGCTTAAAACAATATTTGAACTACTGTATTTATAATTTATTACCTCTAATTGCTTTATTTCAGTGTATGAGACATTACTGTTTTAATGTTTGCTTTGAACATAATTTAAGAACCAGATTTATTTTCTATAGTGATAAACCCTTTTTTCTCAGAACTCCATCTTTGTACTCTTCAGATGAATATATAGACACTGTGGCATACATTTTTTTTCATTAAAAACTTATGGCTTCATACAACACTAGTTCAATTTTTTAAATAAACTTTTTATTATGTTACATGTACTTCAGAGAAAGCTAAAGTTTCTCTAAACTTGACACGGAGTACTCCATAATGGGTACATTTCATTAGCTTTATTAGAAAACTAGTAAATGCTTTTGAATAGGTAGTATGACAGCTATTTTAAATGTATAAACATTTGTGTGCCAAACAACATATATGAAGGGATGTGATGCCACTAACTAGTGCACATTGTTTCTCAATGTGCCATTGAGACACAAGGCACAGTAAGTCAGGATTCTGAGGCATTGGAAGGGTTTTCTTCAGCTGTAATTGTTTCCACAGTGCTTTTCATCTGAGGGGCTCAAAGTTTAAGAGTGCATTCAATAACCCATGTACTAGCTTCTTGAGGTAAGTAAATAAATCTTGTTCTCATGTTACATGTTAATACACCAAGGCACCAAAACATTTAAAGTGCCATGAATTAGATTACATCAGAAATCAGAAAAGCTTGGATTGAGCTAGTCACCGTGGTTCACGCCTGTAATCCCAACACTTCGGGAGGCCAAGATGGGAGGATCTCTTGAGCCCAGGATTTCAAGACCAGCTTGGGCAACATAGTGAGACCCTCTTCTCTGCAAAAACTGACAAAAATTAGCCACTTGTAGTGGTGTACACCTGTAGTCCCAGCTACTCAAGAGGCTGAGGTGGGAGGATCACCCGAGCCCAGAAGTTCAAAGCTGCAGTGAGCTCTGATCACACCAATGCACTCCAGCCTGGGTGACAGAGCCAGACCCTGTCTCTAAAAAACAAAAAAGAAAAGCTTGGGTTGAAGCCAGGCCATATTCTTTTATATGCTGTTCAATGACTTGATTCACATGTGACCTTTTAGTAGTTTGCAAACAATAATAACAGAAGTTGCAATTCATAATTCAGAGAAATGACCATGAAGCCGGTGTTTCCCTGCTTGATTTCTATGTTCTTGGATTCTCACACAAAAGAGGAGTTACCTAGAGGGGATCAGTAGCCATCCCTGTTGCACACAACCCTCACTTCTGAGTGGTTTCCACTAGGTTCCACTTAAGGTGCTGTCTTTTCTTAACTTGCAAGGAATTGCTTAGCTTCCCAATAATCATTGTCAAACTGGGAGCAAAGTTGGTCAGCTGTATCTCTCACCTCCTCCTTTCTTCATAAGATAGTAGAATCTGTGGCTTACTTGTAGGTTTTACTTAGTGCTTCAGTACTGTTGGCTGTTTTGGCCTTTTGCTGAATTTGCACAACAACATAAAGCACTTCTTTTTAATGTTTAAAAAAAATTCCAAGGCTCCATGACCAAGTATGTGACTCACTAAGAAACCCTTGCTATAAAAGGCTTTTGATGAAATCTTAGCAAAGCTAAATTATCTCTAACTTAGAGATTCCTATGAACTCAGGTCATTTTCATAGCCTGTTTATTTTGTAGGTCTAATTTAGTTCTCAGGAAAATTAAACTCATGCTATATGACTGTATCGTTAAAGGTACTTGAGCGTATGTTGCTGTAGGTGGTATGACACTCAAATGCATAAGAACTTGAAGGGATTTATTCTTAACCACTAGAATATGAAGAGCCCTTTTTACCTGAGAAGAGTGAAATTATGTCAGACCTTTTAATTTGATATCACTGAGTAAAAGGTATGTTCCTATAGCCATAGGAATATGTCTGCTTCCTTTTTTTCATGTTGAGAAAACAGTCAAATTTAACCATTTGGAGTTTATTTGAATTCTTGGAAAGAGCAATATTCAAAACCTTTTCAAAAATAAGATATTCTGGACTACTGGATGGATGTTTTGTTTTCAGTTCATTTTTCATCAGTAGAGATGGTGATTTCGGTTTTGTAGTATCCTTGTTTCTATGTCTGTGCATGTTAACATTGGATGTATTTGTATATACTTAATTAATATACAGACTGTGTGTCATTCTGGCTTGATTAGAAGCTAAGTCAGTTACTGAGTAACATTTTGCAACTTTATTCCAGCAAGTACTAAATCGGCCAAAAAAAGTTTTGTTTTTGATACCATTAAAATTTTATTCTCTATTTTGTGTACATGCTATGATGATTCTCCCAAGTACTGATTAGATCACTGAACTTTAGTTAGCTTCCCAAGAATTATTAACCGTTAGAATAAGACTTAGATTAAATCTTGCTTTATTTTTACTTTAAAATTAGTCTTGCTAAGGCCTTATGTTAGTTCATACTTTCTTTTCAACAGTAATCTTGTTTATAATCCAGTGTTTCTGTGTTTTAGGACATAATTTAAAAATATACTGGATTTTGGCCAGGTGTGGCAGCTCATGCCTGTAATCCCAGCACTTTGGGAGGCCAAGCAGGGAAGATTACTTGAGCCCAAGAGTTGAAAACCAACCTGGACAACATGGTGAAACCCAGACTCTACAAAAAATGCAAAGATTAGCTGGGTGTGTTGGCAGACGCCTGTGGTCCCAGCTACTCAGGAGGCTGAGGTCGGTAGGACTGCATGATTCCGGGAGGTCAAGGCTTCAGTGAGCCAAGATTGCACCACTGCACTCCACCTTGGGTGACAGAGCTGGACACTGTATCCAAAAAAAAAAAGTATGTATTTACACACACACACACACACACACACACACACTGGATGTTCTAATAACTGCTCTTTTGTATGTGAAGCAAGCCTTAGGAATCTTACGTTTTACTTCTTTCTGTTAAACGGCATCTGTTATCTTTTGAAGTACTCACACTGAACATGCTTCATGCTGAATACTCACGCTAAAGGCCTCAGACATGTAAACATTCATCCTTAGTCTCTTTTTTCTCTGTTTTCTCATTGGGAGCTGAAGCATCCTAGTCTGCAGAAAATTTAACACACCATATTCCAGCTTTGCATCACCTAGACAGTAGACAAAAGGAAAAGAAATTGTCAGTACCGTATCACAGCTAGTGCCTCTGTTCATTCCAGTGATAGTACATGAGCCCCTTCCAGTGGAGTCAGATCAAGCCAAAAGATTTTCCTGTAAAGTCTGTAGTAGAAGACAAATTTCTTTTTGATCCATTAGATTGGTATTTCTATCTTCTCAGCTAATTAATGAGTAAGGCATGTGGACAATCGAGAAAACTAATTTGAGTGTATGTATTAAAATTGCTCTTCTAAAAACACGTAAAATATTAAAGATCAAGGCAGAGCAAAAAAGAACGTAGCAATCATATACTAGAAAAAGAAACTAAGTTTTGCTAAACTATGTTTGGGTTAGTTGACCTCTGTAGCTATTCTAAAGTTTTCTATCCCTTATCTGTATTCCGCTGTCATTCCTGTGCCTCAAGCCTCTGCCAGGAATCTGATGGTACTCTGGCTGAACTTAAAACATAAGAATCTCAAAGGTCTCATTTAGTAAATGTTAGTGCTAAGTTGGTGACAGCCTGGGTTATATGCTTTCTCTTTCAGTCTTCAGTAGATGCTTGTGATAGTTTTCAAAGAACTGTAAAATTTCCGGGTCTGTACAGATTTTTAGAGATCATTTAATCCAACCCTGTTACAGTATCATGTCAGCATTTAAATAGCAGTAAAGGTCATGAAAAGTGAAGTGAAAGGCAGCAAACTCCATGAAAAACTAAATACAGTGACAACTGAGGGAAGTGGTAAAGTAAAAAAATATTAATGATGGAATTTTAAAGCTGGAAGGGGCATAGAGACCATTCTTTTCTCAATAATATTCTGCAAATATTAACAGGTGTCATGTCAGAAACTAAGTTTAGGAATTGACAAATTCAAAAATCTCCCTTACAGCAGGGCTTTGAGAGCCTTTGCTACACTAAATGCTCTGTGAATCTATCTGGTGCTGCGTGGGGGCCTCCAAATTTATTTAACCATATTTTTTAATTTGGCATTTACCTAGAGAAATGCTATCACATTTAATTCCTTCGTTTTACAGTTTCACCTCCTCATGTGATTCCTTCATTTTGTAAGTGACCGATTCCACCCTATACAATCACATGGCCAATGAATGACAGTCAGAATTAGAACCTAGTCCCCTGATTCCCAACCATGTCTTATACCAGACTGTTTCCCCTAATCGATAGGAAACTACTCCTAAAGGGCAGAAACTGCCTCTCTTTGTTTTTGTCCCCCAACCTCCCCTCCACACATACACCTCTGTAATCTGATGCTTTAAGCTCAGATTAAAGCATCAGCAAGCTTTAATCTGACACATGGCCGTAGGCTTGAGTTAGCAGTTGGTCCCTTCTTTCTTCCAGACTCTCATAAGAGTACCCTATCAGGTCTGGACAGACTTCCGTTTATGCCTCAGATTCAAAATACCCAGGAAAAAGAAGAAGAAATACAAAACAACAAAAAGAAAATCAAGAAAAAAATAAGATATCCAGGAAATATTTTGTTAGTTTTCTATTCTGGTGACAAATGCAAACTTAAGGAAACAAGTTGCACAGTGTTAACTAATGTTTAACATTCCTTTCCATAGTGTTTATGTGGGCCTTTTATCAATTCATGACAAATAGGTCACCTCCAAAACTGTTCCAACATAGGTTAACTCAGAAATTTAAAATTTAAGTACTATCCTTTTTGGAGACTATGAGAAGAGTTTTTACTATTGTGTTTTGTTTTGTTTTTTGGTGTGTGTGTGTATGTATGTGCATTCCCCAAAAATAGTCCATTGGCAGATTGTTAGGGTGAACTTTTCCTCTGCCTTTGTGTTTGTATAAGGGCGGGTGCATGCTTAGTATTGTCTGCTACCTTATGGTTTTTCATTTATATGTAACATGGTACAACTTGCTTCCTCCCCACCCAACAGTTGTCAGGATATGTTGGGGAATATTCTTTAGGAAGATTACATCTGGTCTTCTGTTGGAGTAAGATGAAAAACAAGTATGTTAACACTTGACCTTTACTGCTTTCTCCTGGAAGACATTGAATATCTAGGAGCGTCACTCATACCTTCCCTTGACTGTACCCACACCCACTGCGGTCCCTGCTTGATCTCTCAAACTTTTTGTTTCCCTTTGAGCTTCATGACAAAAAATTATAACCATTTTCTGGTTCTAAGGCTGCCATAATCCCAACTTTGCCAGTAAGAAGATGGAGAATTTTTGCTCATAGGGACATTTCTCAGAAGCAGCTGGCACCATAACTCTCCTGAGACCCTTGTTTCCTTTCTTTCAGCTCCTATGACTTCTTATGTTCACTCTCTCTAACACTACTAAATGTTGTCAATGACTGCAATCACAACTCTTTGAAGGCAGGCTTTTTCTTTTCCTTTGTTACCTCTTATTTTCAATAGCCAAAGCAGGTTAGTTTTCTCAGAATCTTCAGTTTTACTGAAGCATGCATTATTTCTGTTTTCTCTCTGCAGTGATCAGTTTGGATGACAGAAACTTTAAACTTTTATTCTGGCATTGTCCAGTTCTGATTTTCTCAGCTGGAACTGGTGCATGCACATTTAATAATTTCAAAGAAGTGAGAGGTAAATGTTTTCTCCTGCATTATACTGTGTTTCTCTAGCTGAATTGATCCGTTTGTTATCTTGCTCACCCGAAACAAGTAGTTGTGCCCTACAGTGAGCAACCTCAGACTAGGCTGTTCTAAGCATTCTGGAGAAAATAATCCTCATCATACAGTTTGTGGTAACTCTTCCAAAAAGTTTATGAAAATTGAAAGATCTCCCTATGCATCAGCTGTGGCTGCCACATTCCGTTCTACTAGGAAGGCTAGTGGCCACAACTCCCTCTAGAACATCAGAGGATAAAGTACACTTATATATTAGAAAAGACAGGCATATTCTGATTATGGTTCATTCACAATTTCTCAGTCCAGGGTTCAGTCAGTGACCATAGCTCTGAGGTCTTCAGGCTAACTCCAAGAACCCGTGCCAGATAGAAACCTACTCCTACTACCTTTCCACTCACCTTCCCATTCCCCCACCTTTGCTACCAAAGTGACTTTAAAAGTCGAGTTTTAGGTGTTTGTTTTTTTAACAGTCTAGGAATTTCAGTGCAATTCCGTGAGGTGGTGCTGACCTTAGATGAGAAATACGTGGCCAGGCTATAAGGACTACATGTAGAATTGAGATGGGACAGTGTACGTATGGACTGTGAGGGGAAAGAAAAGGTAAATGTGTGAAAGGAAAGAGATTGGTGCATGGTCATGACAGTCTGACAGCTTAGACATTTCAGAGGCATTGTTTATGAGAAAGGGGATAGGGACACATAGGTCTGATGACAACCAAAGCCCTTTGATGATGCCATCTGTCACTCAAGGCTCCCCACAGCCTGCCCAACCTGACTCTCCTGCCTGCTTCTCCACTGCCTACCTTCAACAATCAAACTATATTTTTGTTACAGCAAACTACATTCCATTTGCCTTTAAATGCTTGCATTTTAGTTATTGTACTGGCTACCTGTTTTTGTCTGCCCAGCATCCTGTTTCCCCTCCTTTTGGATCCTCTCCTAGCCAATTCCATGTCTTGAATCCTTTCCTGCTCCTTGTTAAAATTATTTTCTGCTTTGTGTGAGTCCCTGTAAGCACCAGCAGCTCAATCAGCACTGTCTGTACCATGGTCAAGAGATGAGTACATGACTCAGGTCAGACCTTATTTCCCACCCCATAAGCCACAATGATTAGACAAGAAATAGGCACAGAACCCTAACTAGATAGGGCAGAAGCCTTCCATAGGATTTTATTTGCTGGCCCTGAAATGCAGGTAGCCTTCTATGGCTGTTAAACACAATCCAGTGGCACATGGGGTGATATGAGGATGGAGCCATCCATGGCAAAACTCCACCCTTTCCTGTGACATGGATTATGTGCATCTGCCATGAAAAGGAAGCATACACAAGAAATGAGCCAAGAGTTCCTGGAGAACTGAAGCAAGTATCACCTCCAGATCAGTTGTACTTTTATTTGCTTACACTATTCTGAGGTGGGTCTCTGTCTCTTGGATCCAAAAGAGTTCAAATTAATAATCATTTGACAAAAAATTACCTCCACATTCCTAATGAAGTTGTCTTTGAAGATAATGTCTTGTGATCCCCTGGTTGAAGTTAATTACTGCTTGTGAGCCCCCATTAACAACGTGTTCCTTTCCCCATTGCTTGCTTGTATCAGCTTTGCTGAAGATCTATTGGCTGTAGGTGTGCAGCTTTATTTCTGTGTTCTCTATTGTGTTCCATTGGTCTACGTGTCTGTTATTGTACCAGTGCCGTGCTGTTTTGGTTACTGTGGTCTTATAGTTTGAAGCCACATCTGTGTGATGCTGCTGGCTTTGTTCTTTCTGCTTTGGGTTGCTTTGGCTATTCAGGCTCTTTCTTTGGTTCCATCTGAATTTTAGAATAGTTGTTTTCTAATTCTGTGAAAATGTTCCAACCTCTGTGAAAAATGAGGTTGGTAGTTTGATAGGACAGCATTGATTCTGTAAATTGCTTTGGGCAGTATGGCCATTTTTAAACTATATTGATTCTTCCAATCCATGAACATGGAATGTTTTTCCATTTTTTGGTTTCATCCCTGATTTCTTTCTGCCATGTTTTGTAGTTCTCCTTGTAGAGATCTTTCACCTCCTTGGTTAGGTGTATTTTTAAGTATTTCAGTTTTTTTATGGCTATTGTAAATGGTATTGGGTTCTTGATTTGCTCTCAGCTTGAACGTTATTGGTGTATAGAAATGCTCCTAATTTTTGTGCATTGATTTTGTATCCTGAAACTTGACTAAAGTTGTTTATCAGTCTAGGAGCTTTTGGCAGAGTCTTCGGGGTTTTCTAGGTATAAAATCATATCAGCGAAGAGAGCTAGTTTGATTTCTTTTCCCAGTTGGATGCCTTTTATTTATTTCTCTTGCCTGATTGCTCTAAGTTGAATGGGAGCGATGAGACTGGGCATCCTCTTCTTATTCCAGTTCTCAGAAGGAATAGTTCCAGCTTTTGCTCATCCAGTATGATGTCTGTGGGTTGGTTGTAGATGGCTCTTATTATTTTGAGATATGTTCCTTTGATACCTAGTCTGTTGAGGGGTTTTATCATGAGGGATGTTGGATTTTATCCGTATTCAATAAATGGTGTTGGGATAACTGGCTAGCCCTATGCAGAAGAATGAAACTGGACCCCCCACCTTTCACCGTATATGAAAATTAACTCAAGATGGATTAAAGATTTAAATGTAAGACCTCAAACTGTAAAAATCCTAGAAGAAAACCTAGGAAATACCCTTATCAACATCAGCCTTGGCAAAGAACTTTTGGCTAAGTCCCCAAAGGCAATTGCAACAAAACAGAAATTGGCAAGTGGGGACCTAATTAAAGCACTCTGCACAGCAAAAGACACTATCAACAGAGTAAACAGACAACATACAGAATTGGAGAAAATATTTGCAAACTAGACATCCAACAAAGATCTGACATCCAGAATCAATAAGGAACTTAACAAGCAAAAAACAACCCCATTAAAAAATGGGTGAAGGACATGAACAGACACTTCTCAAAAGAAGACATACAAGCAATCAACAAACGTGAAAAAATGCTCATCACTAATCATCAGAGAAATGCAAATCAAAACCACAATAAGATACCATCTCACACCAGTTAGAATGGCTATTGTAAAGAAGTCTAATAACATGCCAGTAAGGTTTCAGAGAAAAGAGAACATTTATACACTGTTGTGGGAATGTAAATTAGTTCAGTCACTGTGGAAAGCAGTTTGGAGATTTCTCAAATAACTTAAAACAGATCTACCATTCAACCCAGCATATGGGTTTATTTCCCAAAAGGAAATAAATCCTTCTACCAAAAACACATATGGTCATCACAGTGCTATTCACAGTAGCAAAGACAGATCAACGTGGCTGCCCATCAACAGTGGACTGGATAAAGAAAATGTGGTACATATAAATCATGGAGTATTAGGCAGCCATAAAAAGAACAAAATCATGTCCTTTGCAGCCAGCCACATGGATACAGCTGGAAGCCATAATCTAAGCAAATTAAGAACAGAAAACCAAGTACTGCATGTTCTAACAAATGGGAGCTAAATATTGAGTACCTCAGGATGCAAAGGTGGGAACAACAGACACTGCAGACTGGAACACTGTGGGTGAGGAGGGCAGAAGGATAGGTTGAAAAACTACCTATTGGGTACTATGCTCACTACCTGGGTGATGGGATCTGTACCTCAAACCTCAGCATCACACAATATACCCTTGTAACAAACTTGCACATTTACCCACTGTTTCTAAATGAAAAGTTGAAATATTTTTTATTAAAAAACACAAAAGCAATATGTTTCTCAATAATTGCACTGGTTTCATTT